TACAGCGTGAGCCACCAGGCCCGGCCAATTTTTGTAACTTTTACAAAGATATTTAATTTAAAATTGATTTTAATAAAAGGTAGACATCCAAGAACACAGGATGATTAATGCACTTCAATGTTAGGTGAATATCTTTAAAACTGATTATTGTCAAACATTAAATCCATATAACCGAAGCAAACTGCACACACCTGTACAAAATAAAGGAAGTAACTTAAGAAAATAAAGTGACTTATCCACTGACATTTCACAATTAGTATTTGAACAATCAACTCAAAAGACACCCATGTGTTAGTAAAGTAAATAAATGCATGTTACTTCTTGCAATCTTCTGGGAAGGAGTTTAATGCCAAGCCGTTTCATGGAAAAGACAGGAGTTAAGAAATATGGAGGAAAGAATAATTATTCCTCATCAGGCGAGTCTGGCGATACCTAAATGTGTGTATGTAAGGGAGTGGCTTTAATTAAGGTATAGAATCCACATGTGCCAATTGAAAAGCAGTATCTTCCTGCCCCTCCTCAAAAGTTCTTCTGCTACCAAGCCATGACCCACACCTAGCCAGACCCCTGAGGCACGTTTGCCTCCTCTCTCTTGCCTTCCTCTTTCCCTGAATCTGTCTGATTGCTAAATCCTCCCACCCTTACCTCTGAAAGGCTTCTGCCCTCGCCCTCCGGCTAACCCTGCCGCGTTTTGCCCGGCCTCGCTAACAACATGGGAGCCGCCACTCCCAAAGAAGTCCGGACTGCTTTGCCGGGTCTTCCCAACCCTTCACAACCAGCTCTTTCTAGCCTCACGCCGACTTCTCCACCGTCACACTCCGCCCAGTGTTATGAGGGTTCTGCTCACTCCCGAGGACCTCGGCGCTGCCCAGGCTGCAGCCTCGAATCCCCACAATCCTTACCTCCCTAGGCTGTGCCCACTCGCGGACGGAAGTGCCCGGAGCCCAAGGGGCGGGGCCTGGTCTGGCCAATGGAAGCACAGAGTGCAGGCTCAGTGGTCACGTGTCCAGCGGGCGGGAATTTTACCCCAGGAAGAGATGCAGGAGGCGATTTTTACCTCAGGTAAGAGCCCTGAGAGGCTGGAGGCAGGAGAGCCAGTGTTTAATTTTAATTTTTGTATTTCCAGATGTTGAAATTTACACTGCTTTGAAAGAAAGAAGATATGTTTTCAGCATTGAAATATCATGCAATAGACTATTTATATGAGGTAGAGTGTTAGTGGCTTACTGTCTATTTACTAAAAGATTTTCTAATCTTTCTTTCTTCCACAGAATGTGGTTAGAAAGAAGTTTTACAGAGATGCTTTATTGCTTCGAATCCCTTCATGTTTATATCAAGATGAAAGTTACCATGTAGCAGTTACTGATAATAAATTTAGGAGGCCATGGACGAGAGGTATGTTTGTTTTCATTTCTTAAAAATGTGTTTAGACATTAATGTTAACTATTATCCTTTCTAGTCTCAGCTGTTTCAGTTCCGGGAATGACAGATACCTCAGTCTTGGACCAATGGAAAGCAAGTTTCTTTGTGGAGGATTTCCTTGAGAAGTATGTATCCTTAATCTCAAATTTCTCTTTTATACATAACATTAGTAATTTTATATTGTCACAGAAAAACAATTACAAGAATGGTGACCCAGATTAATTGTGAATTTGAGGAAGTTGTTCCAAGTTCAAATCCAGACTCCCAAATTGAAGTAGAGGAGGTCAGTTTATACACCCACATGGACTACAATGAAGTCTTTACCCCTGTCAGTTGTTTAGAAAAATGTTCAGCACTTCAAAACCAGAACCAAGGTAAAACGTTTATTTTATATTGTTGTAAAACACTTATTCCTTTATATTTCTTATTTCTTTTCAGATTTATTTATTGATGATAAAGGAATACTTTTTGTAAGTAGTAGAAAACACCTACCAACTTTGCCTACTCTCTTGAGTAGACTAAAACTGTTTTTGGTAAAGGATCCTCTTTTAGATTTCAAAGGACAGATCTTCACAGAAGCTAATTTTTCCAGGTACTTACTTAATTGACCAATGCTGTAAATATAGTAAACACTAATTAATGTATTTTTTTTTAAGGGAATGTTTCTCTCTTCAAGAAACTTTGGAAGCTTTTGTGAAAGAAGATTTTTGTATGGATAAAGTGAACTTTTGTCAAGAGAAACTAGAAGATACAATATGTTTAAATGAGGTTGTAATACTGGCTTTCAATAATATTTTAGTTCTAAAAACTTTTTTAAACTATGTTTTTTCAGCCGTCAAGTTTTCTTATTGAGTATGAATTCTTAATACCTCCAAGCCTCAAACCAGAAATTGATATTCCATCACTCTCAGAACTGAAGGAGTTATTAAACCCAGTGCCAGAAATAATAAACTATGTAGATGAAAAGGAAAAGCTTTTTGAAAGAGGTGAGAATTAATTGTAAAATGTATTACTTGTAATTTGCTAATAACAGAGTTTCTTCCTTTTCAGATCTTACTAACAAGCATGGAATTGAGGATATCGGGGATATAAAATTCAGCTCCACAGAGATTTTGACCATTCAAAGCCAGAGTGAACCAGAAGAGTGCAGTAAACCAGGTAGAAATTTTGATAAATCATTGAGCTTATTGGTTTACATAACTTTAATTTTCATATATTCCAGGAGAGTTAGAAATGCCACTAACTCCTCTATTCCTAACATGCCAACATTCTTCAGTGAATTCATTACGTACAGAACTTCAGACATTTCCATTATCTCCGGTTTGTAAAATGTAAGTAAAGATTATATCTAGAACCCATGTTGTTAATGTATTAAACTTTAACTCTTTTTTTCAGTAATTTGCTTACTGCTGAAGAATCAGCTAATGAATACTACATGATGTGGCAATTAGAAAGATGTAGAAGCCCTTTGAACCCATTTTTGCTTACAGGTAAAGATTAATTGCCTTTAAGTGATAAATAGTTCTAACTATTTGTTTTTTATTTTTTTTTAAGTGCCAAGAATTCAAGAGCCCCACAGCCAATATTCAGTTACAGATTTGAAAAAGATATTTTCTGTTAAAGAAGAAAGCCTTGTGATTAATCTGGAAAAGGCAGAGTGGTGGAAACAAGCAGGACTAAATCTGAAAATGATGGAAACATTGGAACATCTGAATACATATTTATGTCATGATAATTTGTCTTCTAATGACACTAAAATTGAGATATTTTTGCCTACGAAAGTGCTTCAATTAGAATGTAAGTACATCACAGTAAATATTAGTTATGTAGTTACTTGTGTGTTGTTATTTTCTGTTTTCAGCATGTCTAGAACATAAAAGTCATTCTTCACCTATTGCACTTATTGATGAAAAATCTACAAATGCTCATTTATCACTTCCACAAAAGAGTCCATCTCTGGCAAAAGAAGTACCAGATCTATGTTTTTCTGATGACTATTTCTCTGATAAAGGAGCAGCAAAAGAAGAAAAACCAAAGAATGACCAAGAACCAGTAAACAGAATAATCCAAAAGAAAGAAAATAACGATCACTTTGAACTTGACTGCACAGGACCATCTATTAAATCACCTTCCTCTTCAATAATTAAAAAAGCATCTTTTGAACATGGCAAAAAACAAGAGAATGATTTGGACCTTTTGAGCGACTTTATTATGCTGCGAAATAAATATAAGACTTGCACCTCAAAGACTGAAGTCACAAACAGTGATGAAAAACATGGTAAGTAATTTAATAATATTTTGCCGTAGATACAAAAATTTATATTTTTTATTGGAATTTCAAGATAAAGAAGCATGTTCTTTGACACTTCAAGAAGAAAGTCCTATTGTTCATATTAATAAAACCCTGGAGGAAATAAATCAGGAAAGGGGAACAGATAGTGTCATTGAAATTCAAGCGTCAGGTATGTTATATGCTTTTAAAATGCATTTCAGAAAACACTGCCATTAATGCTTTTATTTTTGCAGATAGCCAGTGCCAAGCATTTTGCCTCCTCGAAGCAGCAGCTTCTCCTATCTTAAAAAACCTTGTATCCTTGTGTACCCTCCCTACTGCTAATTGGAAATTTGCCACTGTTATTTTTGACCAAACAAGGTTTCTCTTAAAGGAACAAGAAAAAGTAGTAAGTGATGCTGTTCGCCAAGGTGAGTACAAATAAAAGTCACGTTATTTAAAACTATGTTTTAAAATACATTTTTGCTTACTTAGGTACAATTGATGAAAGAGAAATGACTTTCAAGCATGCCGCTCTCTTACATCTTCTGGTAACAATTAGAGATGTCCTTTTAACATGCAGCTTGGACACAGCATTGGGTTGGTGGGGAATATTTTATTTCCTCTTTTCTTAGACAATTTTTTTCTAATTTTGCTTCAATAGGATATTTGTCGAAGGCAAAAGATATCTACAACAGCATTTTAGGCCCCTATTTGGGTGACATTTGGAGACAGCTGGAGATTGTACAGTTTATTAGGGGGAAAAAGCCTGAAACCAACTACAAGATACAAGAATTGCAATGTCAGATACTAAGTTGGATGCAAAGTCAACAGCAAATTAAGGTTAAGTATTGGAATAAAGCCGGTAAAATAATCACATATATATGAAATTTTTATTTTTGACTAGGTACTGATTATAATAAGAATGGACTCAGACGGTGAAAAACATTTTCTCATTAAAATTCTTAACAAAATAGAAGGTAGGCAGTTTTAAATTATGCTTCATTTGATAACACTGAAAAAAATTATTCTTTTTTCCAACAGGTTTAACACTGACTGTCCTTCATTCAAATGAAAGAAAAGATTTTCTGGAATCTGAAGGTGTTTTAAGGGGGTAAAAATTCATTCCTTCATCTGTGAGGAACAATGCCATTTTCTTGGCTCTCTTTTGTCTTTAGTACAAGTTCCTGTGTAGTTGTACATAATCAATATATTGGAGCAGATTTCCCCTGGAGTAATTTCTCATTTGTGGTGGAATACAATTATGTGGAAGACTCTTGTTGGACTAAACACTGCAAAGAGTTGAATATTCCTTACATGGCCTTTAAAGTGATTCTTCCAGACACAGTTTTAGAAAGTAAGAATATAAGCCAAAATCCTTTTTTTGCTAGAGAAATATTTATAAATTTTCTCTTATTTAGGAAGCACCTTGCTGGATAGATTTGGAGGTTTTCTTTTGGAAATTCAGATTCCATATGTGTTTTTTGCATCTGAAGGACTTCTTAATACTCCAGACATACTTCAGCTGCTAGAATCCAAGTAAGTTATTGATTTCACAATTTTAACAAAAGATTTTTTCACTCAAGAATATTGTATTTTACAGCTATAACATCTCACTAGTAGAGAGAGGCTGCAGTGAGTCATTGAAACTCTTTGGAAGTTCAGAGTGTTATGTAGTGGTGACAATTGATGAACACACTGCCATAATTTTGCAGGTAAAACTAGGTAGAAAATATATAAACTAAAATGAATTTTTACATTTTCTTTATTTTCTGATAGGATCTAGAAGAATTGAATTATGAGAAGGCATCAGACAATATCATTATGAGGCTGATGGCATTATCATTACAGTACAGATATTGTTGGATAATTTTATATACCAAAGAAACATTAAATTCAGAGTAGGTAAACATTTCTTCATCCAAAGTTATGTGAATAGAAATATAGTAATATAATTCTTTGTAGGTATCTGCTTACAGAAAAGACACTTCATCACCTAGCACTGATTTATGCAGCTTTGGTTTCATTTGGGCTAAACTCTGAAGAACTGGATGTAAAGGTATTCTTTTCCTATGTGTTTCTTCATAAGTATTTCTACTCTTTCCCCACTTCATCACATATAGACACCAATTACATTTCCGAAATACAGCTGTGAATATTTCACTCACTAGACTATAAGCTCCTTAAAGGTAAGGAAACATATTTATTCTTTTTTTTTATTCCTGGAACCTAGCACAATGCCAGGTACATAGTAGTCTCTTGATAAAAATTTGCTGTTGATTTGAATTTCTTGCTCAAAGACTGTCCATAGCTTCCCACTTAAGTCAACATAAAGTTCAAACTCAGCTGGATTCAAACTCCTCCACAATGTGGCCCTTAGTGATTCCTTCTTTAACATTATTTTACTCACCATTTACTGAGTATGCCTCCATACTGTCACCTCTCAGCCTTTGCACAAACATGTCATTCTGGCCTGCCTTCCCCCAGGAATACTATTCCCCGATTCTCTTACCACTAGCTGTCAGAGTTCTACCTGTCTTTCACTGCCCAGTTCAAACGCGCTACCTCCTTTAAGAAACTTGCCCCACATCACGCTACCTGACTTCAGACTATACTACAAGGCTACAGTAACCAAAACAGCATGGTACTGGTACCAAAACAGAGATATAGACCAATGGAACAGAACAGAGCCCTCAGAAATAATACCACACATCTACAACCATCTGATCTTTGACAAACCTGACAAAAACAAGAAATGGGAAAAGGATTCCTTATTTAATAAATGGTGCTGGGAAAACTGGCTAGCCATAGGTAAAAAGCTGAAACTGGATCTCTTCCTTACACCTTACAGAAAAATTAATTCAAGATGGATTAAAGACTTAAATGTTAGACCTAAAACCATAAAAACCCTCGAAGAAAACCTAGGCAATACCATTCAGGACATAGGCATGGGCAACAACTTCACGAATAAAACACGAAAAGCAATGGCAACAAAAGCCAAAATTGACAAATGGGATCTAATTAAACTAAAGAACTTCTTCACAGCAAAAGAAACCTACCATCAGAGTGAACATGCAACCTACAGAATGGGAGAACATTTTTACAATCTACCCATCTGACAAAGGGCTAATATCCAGAATCTACAAAGAACTTAAACAAATTTACAAGAAAAAATCAAACAACCCCATCAAAAAGTGGGCAACAGATATGAACAGACACTTCTCAAAAGAAGACATTTATGCATCCAACAGACACAAGAAAAAATGCTCATCATCACTGGCCATCAGATAAATGCAAATCAAAACCACAATGAGATACCATCTCACACCAGTTAGAATGGCGATCATTAAAAATCAGGAAACAACAGATGCTGGAGAGAATGTGGAGAAATAGGAACACTTTTACACCGTTGGTGGGACTGTAAACTAGTTCAACCATTGTGGAAGACAGTGTGGCGATTCCTCTAGGATCTAGAACTAGAAATACCATTTGACCCAGCCATACCATTACTGGGTATATACCCAAAGGATTATAAATCATGCTGCTATAAAGACATATGCACACGTATGTTTATTGCTGCACTATTCACAATAGCAAAGACTTGGAACCAACTCAAATGTCCATCAATGATAGACTGGATTAAGAAAATGTGGCACATATACATCATGGAGTACTATGCAGCCATAAAAAAGGATGAGTCCATGTCCTTTGCAGGGACATGGATGAAGCTGGAAACCATCATTCTGAGCAAACTGTCACAAGGACAGAAAACCAAACACTGCATGTTCTCACTCATAGGTGGGAATTGAACAATGAGAACACTTGGACACAGGATGGGGAACATCACACACCGGGGCCTGTCGTGGGGTGGCGGGAGGTGGGAGTGATAGCATTAGGAGATATACCTAATGTAAATGACGAGTTAATGGGGGCAGCACTCCAACATGGCACATGTATACATATATAACAAACCTGCACATTGTGAACATGTACTCTAGAACTTAAAGTATAATTAAAAAAAAAAAAAGGAGAGAAAAGAAACCTGCCCCAATCCTACTCTCTCAGGATGCATCATCTCTCCTCCCATTCTCCTGCTGACAGTTCATATCTTATTATGGTATGGGGATATTTATTCATATATCCTCCACCCTGATGGGTAAGAATGATGCTCTTTTTATTTGTAAAACCTAGCAGCTAGCATAGTGCTTTGCACAAAGCAAAAACATTCAATAAATGTCTACTAAGTGGAATTCAAAGTACCACTTGCTAAGAAAATCAACAAATGATCTGTTTGAACTGGAATTCCAGATAATTTTGTTTCTGTGCTGCATACTAAACAGAAATAAAATTCTTAGAAAAGTTACCTAAAGTGAATGACAAATGTAAATTTGTCTCTAGTGAGGTCTTACCACTTATTTAGCTTCTTCTCTTCCCAGCTCAGGGTAAACCATTACAGGCAAAATATGCTTTAGAAAGTTTTTTTCCTCTATGCATGGGGCATATGATACCAGTGAGTGATACTATATTCAAATACAGCAACATGGCCCATGGAGGGCATGATCCAAATAAGGCATTTGGGGATGAAATAGGAGTACCGCCTAGGAACAATCCATTCCAAACAAGTCTATTTCCACCTGGATCAAACTATTCTAAAAGCTTTTCAGGTTTTACATAATAATCTAAAAAGCAGGTCATTTTTTCAATGGACATTGAGAGGCAACTATGGTCAATTTGCTCTTACTCTATTATCAGTATGTCCTCAGTACTCATAAGCCTCCTGTTTTCCTGACTTGATGACATTGTTGTATTAAAGGAGGCTCCCTGGACTCATATTATTTTAGAACATATTGTTGCTTTACCTTACTTTATTTAGTAGCATGGCTTTTGATCTCTTAGAGCACATCAGGACCATTAGCACCTTTTTATTTTCAGGCATCTGAAGAACTTGAAAATCAAGGAAGTATTAGGAAGTTTAAGAACATTTTCTTAAATTAAAAGAAAATACTGCTACTAGTGTTATGCTAAGTGTTATTCCAATTTTTTAAAAGTTCTGTAATTTTCTTATGAACCATCTTTGCAGGAAAATGCATAAATACACACATGCAAAATTTTGCAAACAAATTAAGTAGGTTCCTGAATTCCCAAATCTAGCCATGAGCCCCAGAATTCCTGCCCTAATAAATTAATTGTCATTATCGCCATCATAAAATTATGGCTTTTAACCCTTTTCCCATTTGCCCTGAGAATCCTCACCAGCCAGGCTTGTTGCTGCAGTGTTTACCCTGAGACAACTTTGCCACGAAATATCTCGTTTTTATTATTGTTTTTGCATCGCTGTAGCATATCAACTTTGGAAACAAAAGATATCTTTCTATTTATAGCATTCTATTTTTAGTAGTGGTATTTCCATTACAAAATATAGTAATTCTCAGTCCCTGAAAATGTCAAATCCTAGAAAACATAGTATTCCTACTCGTGATGTTAACATCATTCTCAAACAGTTGTTGGCTGAAGACTCCATTGATGAATCTGATTTTTCTGAAATAGAAAATTCTGATGATTCAGATGATTCTGATGTTATTTCTGTTTAGAAATAACTCCAAGCACAGTTTTTATATTTTATTTTCACATCGAAAATCAGTCAGATTTGCTTCAGCCTCAAAGAGCGTGTTTATGTAAAATTAAATGAGTGCTGTACTTTTTTTTTCTAAATGGGAAAAGGGTTAAAATAAAGTTTATATTTAAATGAAAGTGTCATATCTTCTCAAAACACCCAAAACTAGCAATAAAGTACATTTGGAATTGAACAATATATTTCTGTGTATTCTCCCTATATAATGTAATTTAAAGAAAATCCTTTAAAATGCATATACTCCCCAGGTGTGTACTAACCGTTTTGTATTTGCTATTCTTATAAAAGAAAAAAAGTCATAATTATTTTGTGAGATTTCTACAGTTTACTAAATTTCCACTATAGTACAGGATATTTATTTTCCAGGATATGATTATTTGGGGCAGTATTTCTCTGTTCACGTTAAACTGCTAACTCATGAACTATCTTTCCTTCAATCAAATTTAAAAGATGAAGAAGAAAAGAAAGAAATGAAAGCAGAAAAAGAAGGTTGACATTTCAGAAGAGAGAAGGGCATGGAGGAAAACAGTGTCAGACAGGAAACAGAGGATATTATGAAATTATTTTTTCTGTACTTTTTTTCCTTACTACTGTGCTAATGGGAAAAAATTATTTTTTAGAATTAAATTTAATATACACAAACACCACATTTTTGGCAGGGGTATCTTAGAATCAGTAAGCCAATATTAGATGAGCAATTCCCAAAATGCTGGGAATGATGACTACTCTAAATCAAAACCTTATTTTTTCTTTTTTGAATACAACATCAAATTCATTTATAAGTATCCTTATTTTTTAACTTTGTCTTTGAAAAATCTTGCACTATATTTTTAAAATTCTTATTTTAATTGACAACTATTAGGTTTAACTTTTGGAAACAGCAAAATAGTAATATTACTAGTGATATTCAAATTGCTGATTTTTCTAATATAGTTGAAATATAACACTATATTTTAATGACTCTGTTAATAAATGCCAAATGAAATGAAAATGATTTAGTTCCAAAAATTAAAAATACAAGGATATCACATTTAAATAAGGAATGAAAATTGGTTATCCTCATAAATAAAATGTCCTGGACATAGATAAACCAATAGTTTCTATCTAAAATTAGATAGAATCTGCTGTTGTTTAATTTTATCTTCTAATTACAAACTGTTTAAAAAATATTATATTTTGCTTCCTAGTATTTCCTATAATCTAACATAAAAAATATTTTTTAGCTTATAATTGCCCCAGGAGTAGAAGCAACTGCCTTGATAATTCGACAAATTGCTGACCACAGTTTAATGACCTCAAAGAGAGATCCTCATGAATGGTTGGATAAATCCTGGCTTAAAGTTTCACCATCTGAGGTATATTTTCTAAATGTGTAAAATAGATAATTGCAAAGCAAATATAAAAACCTGTATTTGAATTTACTTTCTGGTAACATTTTTCCCCCAAATGTCTCAAATTGAGTGGTAGGTGCAATAACAAAAGTTTTAATCTGCTGCAACGAGTAGAATAAAATGGATCACTTTCGAAAGACTACTGACTATTAAACTCTTTTCTAGGAAGAAATGTACTTACTTGTAGAATAAAATGGCTCACTTTCAAAAGACTACTGACTGATTATTTCTTAAACTCTTTTCTAGGAAGAAATGTACTTACTTGATTTTCCATGTATTAACCCATTGGTGGCTCAGCTCATGCTAAATAAAGGACCTTCACTGCATTGGATATTATTAGCAACTCTGTGTCAACTTCAGGAACTCCTACCTGAAGTCCCAGAAAAAGTGTTAAAGGTTAGTTATTTGAGATCTGTACTATGATATGAATTTATTTCCTTTCGATTTGAGTATCTATTTTTACAATAGGATTTTTAAAATGAAGGTATCCAAGTTTAATTGTTTTGGACTTCAAATAGCAAGGAAATAATTTACTTGAACTAAATTTCATATAGACGTTTCATTAGCTATCAATTATACATTTTATTTTATTTTTTATTTTATTTATTTATTTTTCCAGGCTGGAGTGCAATGGTACAATCTCAGCTCACTGCAACCTCCACCTCCCAAGTTCAAGAGATTTTCCTGCCTCAGCCTCCCAAGTAGCTGGGATTATAAGTATACATCACCATGCCTGGCTAATTTTGATTTTTTTTTTTTTTTTTTTTTTTTTTGTAGAAACGGGGTTTCACCATCTTGGTCAGTCTGGTCTCAAACTCCTGACCTCAGGTGATCCACCCACCTTGGCCTCCCAAAGTGCTGGGATTACAGTATTTTTTTCTTTTTTTTTGAGATGGAGTCTCCCTCTGTCACCCAGGCTGGAGTGCAATGGCTTGATCTCGGCTCACTGCAGTCTCCAGCTCCTGGGTTCAAGCAATTCTCGTGCCTCAGCCTCCCGAGCAGCTAGGACTGCAGTTGTGCACCACCACACCTGGTTAAGTTTTGTATTTTTAGTAGAGACAGGGTCTTACCATGTTGGCCAGGCTGGTCTCAAACTCCTGACCTCAAGTGATCTAACTGCCTTGGCCTCCCAAAGTGCTAGGATTACAGGCATGAGCCATAAACCCCAGCCTATATTATACATTCTAAAGCTATTTTATACAGATAAATTCAATATAGTCAGCTTTAAATCATTTTGGAATATTATTGTGCTCATAGAAAATTCAGTTATATACCCTATTCACATGTATTTACGTTACCTCTTCCAAACAGTCCTAACATACCCTTAATTCTAGCTGTAAAGATAACTTTAGCCTTACTGGTAATATTTTAAAATTCTTATCAAGGAAATAGTATTCATGTATGAATTGTATAACTAAAATTCTATTGTATTTGCTGTGAGCCTAAAATTGTTCTGAAAAATAGACTATTAAAAATTCTATTACAAGTGATTAGAAAATAAGTATGAATTACAATGAATTTTTCTTTTAATAGAGCCTAATGATTTCATGTTCTTAATACCTGGATCAATGTAATATCTATGAATAGACTACCTATTTATATTTTGCCTTCTTTCCATATAGATAAGCATCATTATTTATATTTACTAAACTGACATTTGCATTATATTAATTCATTTTTTAGCATTTTTGTAGCATCACTTCCCTATTCAAGATTGGTTCTTCTTCCATAACAAAATCACCGCAAATTTCGTCACCTCAGGAAAATAGGAATCAGATTAGTACCTTGTCTTCTCAAAGTTCAGCTTCTGATTTAGACTCTGTCATTCAAGAACATAATGAATATTATCAGTATTTAGGATTAGGAGAGACAGTGCAGGAAGACAAAACCACCATTTTGAATGACAACTCTTCCATTATGGAACTAAAAGAAATCTCAAGTTTTTTACCACCTGTGACTTCATACAATCAGACCAGCTACTGGAAAGACTCCAGCTGTAAATCTAATATAGGGCAGAATACTCCTTTTCTAATTAATATAGAATCAAGGAGACCGGCTTATAACTCCTTTCTAAACCACAGTGATTCAGAGTCAGATGTCTTTTCTTTGGGTCTAACACAAATGAACTGTGAAACTATAAAATCACCAACTGACACTCAGAAGAGAGTGTCAGTTGTCCCCCGTTTTATAAATTCTCAGAAAAGGAGAACACATGAAGCAAAAGGTTTCATAAATAAAGATGTATCGGACCCTATCTTTTCACTAGAGGGCACTCAATCTCCTCTTCATTGGAACTTTAAGAAAAATATATGGGAACAAGAGAATCACCCGTTCAACTTACAATATGGTGCACAGCAGACTGCATGTAACAAATTGTACTCTCAGAAAGGTAATTTATTCACTGATCAGCAAAAATGTCTATCAGATGAGTCTGAAGGCCTCACATGTGAAAGTTCAAAAGATGAGACTTTCTGGAGAGAATTACCATCTGTCCCCAGTTTGGATTTATTTCGTGCTTCTGATTCTAATGCAAATCAAAAAGAATTCAACAGCCTTTATTTCTACCAAAGAGCTGGAAAAAGTTTAGGACAGAAAAGGCACCATGAATCTTCATTTAACTCAGGAGACAAGGAATCATTAACAGGTAACACTATCCAATAGTTGATAAAACTACTCTCAAATTTAATTTTAAAAGATAAAATCATCTCCAAATTTAACATTTTTTTTGTTTTAATTACTACATTTAAAAAACTTCTCTAATAACTGTTGGGTAAAAGAGAAAATCTAAACTCTAAAATAAATGCAGAGAAAATATATTGTGTTAAATTATTATAACCTTAAGTGGACTAAGCATTCAACTTAAGAAGTTAAAAATAAAAGCAGTGCAACTCTAAGTAAAGCAGGAGACTAAAATCAACAAAGATTAAACAGAGGAATCAGTGAATTAGAAAATTAACCTCTTTGTGGAGCAGGTATATTTAACTGACTAACGTTTATTAAAAGAGCCTAATTAGGTGCCAGTCTCCATTCTAAGTGCTTTATTGGATTATTTACTTTAATTCTAACAATTCTATTAAATAGGCAGTATTATTAGCTCCATTCTGGTGGATGTTTTTGAGTTGTCTGAACATTTAAGCATATCAAATTTTTAAAAGCACAATTTAATTTTCTTGTTTCTAGTGATTCTAGCTTTTCTTTCAGTGTCATTTCTTACTGCATTGGCCCAAGCATCTAAAACAAAATATTAAGTTCTAACAGCCGTACAAAGGTGGCCTTCCCCAGGATAGGAGAAAAAGGGGAGGGCGGGGGGAAGCTTAAGTTTCAAACTTCTCTTTTTCATAGGTTTTTTTGTGAGGCCTGAGAGGGGCCAAGAAAATCTTGTATTTTTTGTTTTGTTTTAAAAAGGGCTCCCAAATTGTATAAGCTACAGGACTTGTAATGCTTGGATTTGCTCTTATTTAATACTTACAACTTGTTTTGTTCCTCACTTTAATGGGAAGTATTCTGTGTCTAGTTTTGTAAAAACTTCTGTGAAAAATAGATGCTGAATTTATTCAAACTCATTTTAGTACATATTGGGAAAAATCAAATGTGTTTTCTCTACTGACCTATTCATGTCAAAGATTATATTTACAGGTTTACTAATATTAAAATATCTATGCCATTTCTGTGATAAACATAACTGGTTTTTGAGGGGTGATTCTTTATTTTTATATTTTTGTTTTATTTAATATTTCATGCTACCTTGTCTAAGAGATTTTTTGTTTCTTTAAGACAAGGTCTCCCTCTGTAGCCCAGGCTGGAGTGCAGTGGCATGATTGGTTCACTGCCACCCCCACCTTTCGGGCTCAACCGATCCTCCCATCTTAGCCTCCCAAGTAGCTGGGATTACAGGCATGCACCACCATGCCTGGCTAATTCATTTCTATTTTTAGTAGAGACAGGGTTTTGTTATGTTGTCCAGGCTGATCTCGAACTCCTCGGCTCAAGTAATCTACCCGCCTTGGCCTCCCAATGTGCTGGGATTACAGGAGTGAGCCACCTGGCCCGGCCTAAGAGATTCTTTTAATATGCTGTTAAATATGGTAGCTAATATTTATGATTTTCATGTCTACATTCATGATATTAGATTGTGTTCTTTATTTGTGCCTTATCACATTTGGACATAAAAGTTATGCTAACTTCATAAACTGGATGAAAATTTCATATTTTTCTACTCTGAAACAAAATACACATGTGAATTACTATATGTTCTTGAACACAGGGCACTCCAATATATAACCTCCCATTTTCCAATGAGAAGACCCAGAAGTCATTTTTAAATAAATTCTAACATTAAATGTTAGAAAAAGCTTAAAGCTTTTAGGTATATGAGTAGAATAGTCAAACAGCTACCTATATTTTAATTCATTAATTTAGTTATATATTTTTAAATCACATACTCTATAAAATAATATCAGTTTAGAAATATTAATTTCTTCCAATTTCCAAGTTATTTCCATGAAATAATTTTATTCAAACAGTTCACATGACTCTTTGATACTAGTATCTACATTCAATATGGCAAATTTTATTTAAATTAAAAAAAATTTATTTTTCCATAGTACATCATTACCTCCAAATACATTGTTTAAGATACAACACTTTTTGAATTAATATTGGCACAGCCCTGGAAAATTTATCCAAAGCCATTAGCATAACCCATAACCTCAAGATAATTTTCCATTTGTCCCGAAGTGTATATATGGGATCTCTATGATATAATTACTTACTACATTGCTTTATTTTTATTTTTTGGCATGTCTGTTTGACAAAATACATTGCTTTTTAAAATAATAATAATAATTATTATTATTATTATTATTGACAGAGTCTTGCTCTGTCACCCAGGCTGAATCATCCCTCCTCCACCTCTTGAGTAGCTGGGACGAAAGGTACGCACCACCACACCCAGCTAATTTTTGTATTTTTTGTAGAGGCAAAGTCTTGCCATGTTGCCCAGTCTGGTCTCAAACTCTTGGGCTCAAGCAATCCGCCTGCCTCAGCCTTCCAAAGTGCTGGGATTACAGGTGTGAACTACTGCACCCCACCCTGCCTTTTAAACTTTTAAATAATGGTACCCTAACTCTTGGCAATTATGAGATTATATCCCCAGGGATAATTATTAAAACTGTTTTATAATTTTTAGTTTTCCATTTTACTGATTTCATAATCAGCCTCTGTAAGTATCCAAATCTAGGATTTTTCACGTTAATGTATCATATTTTAAAAAGCCATATAAGGTGAGTTCTTATATAATCACCACCTATCATTCATCAGGGCTCAGAATAAATTTCACATTACAGCTGTGGGTCAAGGATCAAGCTATGAGGGAAAACTTAAAAGCAAGAGTATTGAAAATGGCATGTTAAAGACTCTAGAATGGAAGCTGAATATGAGCTACTAATACCATTTTTAAATATGGTATTTTAATTTTTATTTTTTTCTTAATTGATCTATTATAAATTTTTTCTTTGAGCCAAGAGTGGGGTTTTTCTCATGTTGTTGGTTTTTTTGAACTTTTGTTATTTCTGACAACTGCATTGTTATCAGTTTATTATTTACTCCTTCCACTTATTAATGATGATTCTTTATCTGACTTGGCAAGGATATAGTGAATTTTGCTCATAATGTCCAAAATGCTGGTAATCTCTTCAAAACTGTTTTCATCTGTGAATGTACTTGGGACACTTTGTATTGGTTAACTGGAAATTTGTATGTGCTTTATAATTGCACATGTGGATACTAATATAGGGATAACTATATATGGATATCCATATATAAATAATATATGGATAATAAATTGGAGTTATTAAATAGGTGCAAAATATACATTTATTTCATGGGAAAGCTTCCTGGCAGCTATAGAAAAAGAAATTTAAGCATTTTTAGAAATTTTAGAATTGGCTGTGAGAGATTGATATCCAGAAAAAAACATTGTTTCTATCACATTGGTAGCTTAAAATCAGCCATGGTGGGTGTCTTCATACCACAAAAATTTGCAGATGCTACAAACCAGGCCTTTCCTTGTTTCGAGAGCTGGTTGTTAAACGTTTACCAGAATGCTACTGGTAGTCCAGGCTCTCCCACAGCTTTACAGTGAAGAACCAAGGTCCTGTCGTCATTAATATTCCCTGTATTTCATCTAATTGTTTACTTAAGGATTCTTTAGCTCCTTAATTGGAGTTAAAGATTTGTTTTCCAGACATGCCTTTAAAGACATGAATTTACAGATAGATTCCTAAACACATAACCTCTCCCTGAAACGAAATATGTCCTTAGTGAAAATGATATCCCCCTAAAGGGTGTATGTTCATGAGAAGAAAATTAGCCCAAGTGAAAAAAAGCCACAGTCAGGAATAGGAAGGGCAAACTGGAAAAGAAAAAAGAAAAAAAAAAAGAAGAAGAAGAAAAACCGGACAGAATTGTATACACTCTCACCACAAAGATGGATACAAGGTACACGGAAACCAGGCAATATGTCTTTGTTTTAGGTTCAAAGTCTGTCAAAATGAGCCTCTAACTTATATCCTAATTAATGAGGACTTATTGGAAACTTTCAAGAATTAGGAAGCCCGGCCTGAGGTGCTTCCCAAACCATTTTGGGTTGTTTTTACTTAAAAATGTTAGAAGAGAATTTAGAGATTATGAATTATAACTTTTCATTTCACAGAAGAGAAAATTGAAACCAAGGGAGATTTAAGTATTTGTACAAGGCATGAGCATAAAAATATATGCATTTATCACTAATTTTTAATACCGGGCCATTAGGTACAGAGGCATTTATGTTAAAAACATACTTTTTAATAGTTATTATTTTATCCCAGTTTGGAAATTTTGACACTTTTTAGGTAGATGATGAAGACACAAAATCCGTTTGAATAGTGAGGAAAACATACCTATACTTCAGCCGGGCATGGTGGCTCATGCCTGTAATCCCAGCACTTTGGGAGGCCGAGGCAGGTGGATCACCTCAGGTCAGGAGTTTGAGACTAGCCTGCCCAACATGGCAAAACCCTGTCTCTACTAAAAATACAAAAAATTAGCCGGGCGTGGTGGCAGGTGCCTGTAATCCCAGCTGCTCGGGAGGCTGAGGCAGGAGAATCGCTTGAACCCAGGAGGCAGATGTTGCAAGTGAGCCGAGATTGCGCCACTACACTCCAGCCTGGGCGACAAGGGCAAAACTTCATCTCAAAAAAGAAAAAAAAAAAAAAAAGGAAAAGAAAAAACCTATACTTTACTATTGTAAGCAATAAAATGGTTTTCCTTTTTCTCCTTTTAACAGGTTTTATGTGCTCACAACTACCACAATTCAAAAAACGACGTCTAGCATATGAAAAAGTCCCTGGTAGAGTTGATGGGCAGACTCGGCTGAGGTTTTTTTGAAGGAGGAGAAGAGCAATGTTACATGCCATATTCCACTGTTTTTGATGCTAATCCACTAGCGCAATTATTTAGATTTGCTCATACACTAAAGAAAACACAATTGTTCATATATGTCTCAGTATTTCTGTATTAAATATTCATAATATGTATTCTGCCCTATGGTTTGCATCTTTGTAAGTTA